GCCCCCTCCCCTGGCAGGACCCCCATGCCCCACCCCAGAACCCTGGAACCAACCAGAGCTCCCAGGTTGCCTGGTCAGCCAGGAAGGACATGGAGACCTGACTCCCGCCCCACCTCCCTGAGACCCCCTCCAGGCGCTTCCTTCCCTCCGCTGTTTCGGGCAGATGGTCGCTCCACTTCGCCAGTGGTTCTGATCTAGATTCGATTCCCTTTGGGGCAAAACTCACCGCCTAATCCCCTATAACTCTACCGGGGAGCCCGGTGGAGAGCAGACGGGCTGACGCTGCCACCTGCCGGCCATCCCAGGATAGGACCGCCGTATTCAAGTCGCCCTCAGGAAGGACCCTCGGGGCACCAGAGGCCTTCGAAGCCCCAATGAGTGAGGCAACTGAGGGTCGCGGGTGCCATTACAAGGCCCAGCCAAGGCCTAGAGCCAAGGCTTGAACCGTGGGGGACCCCCAAGCCCCACCTGCCCAGGAACAGCAGACACTGGGACACTTTGTTTCAGGTCCTGCCCAGGCCCCTCCCACTGTGAGGCTGGGATTTGTCGCCCAGGGTGCAGATGAGAAGAGTGGGGAAAGCAGTCCTGAGCCAGGACAGCGGTGGGGGATGCCTCCTAGAGCAGGCCCTCCCGTCAGGGGCCCATCATAGAACCCAGTGTGAATCCAAAGGAGCCGAAGCCTCCTCCTCAGAATCAGACGTGGAGCCATGAACCCAGGGGCCAGAGCGGCATCTCAAACTGTTATCTAAGCATTGACCAGAACACATGATCACCTCAGCGGCTCCACGTGGGCGATGCCGGGTTGCCTGGTCCACGGATGAGGGGTTCAGCCCAAGGTGCTCAACCCAATCAGAGGGCAGCCTCTGTGTCCAGGAGACACGGGTGCACCCGCGGGGTCAGAACTCCAAAGGGGCGCGGGGGCGCTGGGAGGTTTGGTAGCCAGAGGGCCTGCGGGGCGGGGCCACCCAGGCCATGCCCCTTCCCTGTAAGAGGGGCCATTCCTGCAGTGTGGGGCTCTGGCTTTGTGACTGGGCTGTGCCAGTCTGGGGATGATCCCACAGCTGAGCTCCTGTAGATGGAACCAGAGGTGAGGCAAGGAACTGGAGGCCCTCCCCACTGAGGTCAGCGGGGCGCAGACGCCCCCTTGTCGTGCCCTGCCTTCCTCCTGCAATCCTGCAGGACTCTCCAGGGCCAAGTGCTGCCCTTGGGGCCAAAAAACAGGGCCTTCTCCTTCACCTGCCCTGCAGCCATTCAGGTATGTACCAGGCATCTCCTGCCCTCCCTGGCCTCCCCCGGACTAATACTGTTTCTCCTCTCAGGTGCGAGGAAGTGGCTGGAGTGGAGGAAGGAGGTTGAGCTGCTCTCAGATGTGGCCTACTTTGGCCTCACCACACTTGCAGGTAGAAGCTCCCACGGGACCTCAGGACTGAGGCAGGGTCCACATACCCATCCTCTTCCTCGCAGGCTACCAGACCCTGGGGGAGGAGTACGTCAGCATCATCCAGGTGGACCCATCGCGGATACATGTGCCCTCCTCGCTGCGCCGTGGCGTGCTGGTGACACTGCATGCCGTCCTGCCCTACCTGCTGGACAAGGCCCTGCTCCCCCTGGAGCAGGAGCTGCAGGCTGACCCCGACAGTGGGCGACCCTTGCAGGGGAGCCTGGGGCCAGGTGGGCGTGGCTGCTCAGGGGCGCGGCGCTGGATGCGTCACCACACGGCCACCCTGACTGAGCAGCAGAGGAGGGCGCTGCTGCGGGCGGTCTTCGTCCTCAGACAGGGCCTCGCCTGCCTCCAGCGGCTACATGTTGCCTGGTTTTACATCCACGGTGTCTTCTACCACCTGGCCAAGAGGCTCACGGGGATCACGTACGTAAGTAGCAGGCGCTGAGGGCACAGCTGCTTTGTGCCAACTGAACGTGTGACCCTCCCAGCAGGCGCTGAGGCCAGATCCCCTCAGGGTCCTGATGAGTGTGGCGCCATCTGCCTTACAGCTCCGTGTCCGCAGCCTGCCCGGAGAGGACCTGAGGGCCCGTGTTAGCTACAGGCTGCTGGGGGTCATCTCACTGCTGCACCTGGTGCTGTCCATGGGGCTGCAGCTGTACGGTTTCAGGCAGCGGCAGCGAGCCAGGAAGGAGTGGAGGCTGCACCGCGGCCTGTCTCACCGCAGGTGCGTGCGGGGGCCACACATGGGGGCTGGGGCCCACCTTGACGCTCTGCCCCACCTTCCCCAGGGCCTCCTTGGAGGAGAGAGCCGTTTCCAGAAACCCCCTGTGCACCCTGTGCCTGGAGGAGCGCAGGCACCCAACAGCCACGCCCTGCGGCCACCTGTTCTGCTGGGAGTGCATCACCGCGTGGTGCAGCAGCAAGGTGAGGTGGGAGCCTGCTGCCGTCCTGGGGTGAGCTGCTGTGACCCCCTTTCTCCTCTCCGCAGGCGGAGTGTCCCCTCTGCCGGGAGAAGTTCCCTCCCCAGAAGCTCATCTACCTTCGGCACTACCGCTGAGCCGGCGCCCGGGTGGGCCTGGACACAGATGACCTCTACGGGAGTCTGAACGCCAAGATTTAGTCTCAGGATTAACCTTGCTTGCACAGAAGTTAGAACACTCTCAGTTTTTTGTCATGTAAGATACTAACCTAGCCACCCTGGGAGAGAACAGAAAGCTGTCCCTGGCTGCGCTTTCTCAGCCCTGGGAGGGGCGCCTGAACCCAGAACATTTCCCTAACCCCAACCTGGTAGGACTCAGCCACTTCTTCAGGAATTTCACTTATTTGGACGGGATTTTAGGTTTCCCTCCCTTCCCCAAACCATACAGTTGAGAAGTAATTCAGAAGTAGGCCAGAAGACACTTTATTCGTTTATATTGTGAGAAAACAGCCCCATCAGGCTTGTGTTAAGGCAATGGACTGAATGAGTGCGTGCTGGGTGGGGTGGGGCACGGAGGCTGGCGGGTTGCTTCAGCCAGTGCAGTGAGAACAGCAGCCCCACGGCCCCATGGGAGGCGGCGCTGCTCTCCCCGAGGGCGGCTGGGCAGAGCACATCCCCCAGGACTTGATGACCACACGGGGCAGAGAGAAACCAACCAAGGCCAGCACCTCCGTCGGAAGCATTTGGCACACACACCTTCAATACACGTCAAGGTCGCTTCCAGTTTTAGAAAACAGAAATCTGCATCTCAGCCTGAGACGCACAGAGAGGTCTCTTCCTGACCCAGACGCACTCACGAGCCAGGTCCTGGGGGTATGGGGGCTGCCAGGGGCGCCCGAGCCCTCTCCTGGGGGGCCTGCTGGGCAGGCGACCTGCTGACCCACGGTCACTGCTGTGTTCAGCCCCTCAGCTCGGCCCCAGCCTATTTCCCGCCTCCATTTGATGTTTCCAGGTTTTCAAAACTGCATTTAACCTGCGCCAGAGAGTTCACCGTAGGCATCTTTAATAAACTAACTCCAGCAAAATGTGGGTACGTTACTAACACAAGATGGAACTTGAGATTTCCTGAAGCGCAGTGTTAAAATGCCTCGAGGGCGTGTGCCACATTTCCCTGCTGACGTAAAACACCTGGCCAGCAGGACCGGCTTCCGGCAAAGACCCGCGCAAACCATGTCTTGCTGTTTGACTTACTTAGGAATGAGGATGACCCTGTATTCCTGGGTTAGTCAAGGTCAGCTTGCCAGAGACGGAGGAGGGCGGGGGGGCCGTGACCCTCTAGACTGGGAGGACCACCAGGAGAGGCACTGGGGGCTGCGGCCGGGTGGGCAGATGCCGCCGTGGCTCCATCCATCAGCACCCAGTCCTTTGCTTCACTGTGCTCTGGCCAAGCGCGTGCGACTTCCTGTCACACCTTAGGCCTGAGCGCTTATTAAGAAAACAGTATGAAAAATGACAAACACTCCTGTCCACAGTCTGAGAATCCCAAGTGTCTCAACACGGTACCAGAAGTACCACCTGGGAGCAGCACTGGCTATCTTGGGTCAGGGACACACAAGCTTGAACGTGGCCTCTTAGAGGAGCTCGATGTCAGATATGTAAACACTGGTACAAGAAAATCCAGACACTAAGCATTCACCGTGTCAATTCTGAGACAGGAAACACCGCCCAGAGTGAGGAGCCTGCGCAGCCCGGGGCCCAGGAGGAGAGGCCTTCACTCGCATGTCAGTGTCTCATCTGGGACCACAGCTGTGATGTTCTGCTGTGCAATATGGGTCACCTTTCGAAAAGGCCAAACAAAAGGTGGGCTTTCCTGTGTCCAGCGACTGCCATGTTTTAGGTAAAGACTTTAGTAAAGGTGGAGGTAAAATCACTTGGTAAAACGTTGAGAGTATTTCTTTTCTC